CCCCCACAGCCACTGTGATGAGTGGGGTTCATGACAGCAGGCTCAGAGGTGACATTCATGTCCAAAGTCACATAAACCCTAGATGATAATCAGGAATTAAATACAAATCAGCTCACCTTCCCCAGAATCAGATTATAGATTACAATGAAACATATATATATATATTTCTCTTTATCCCCTCTATTTCTCCTTTTTAGACAGGATCTTGCTCTGTCGCCCAGGCTGGAAGGCCAAGGGGTGATCATAGCTCCCTGAAGCCTCCGCCTCCCGGGCCCAAGTGATCCTCCCACCTCAGCCTCCTGAGTAGCTGGGACCACAGGCATGAGCCTCCATGCCCAGCTCACTTTTTTCTTTTCTGTAGAAACAGGGTCACAGTCTGTTTCCCAGGACTGTCTGAAGCTCCTGGCCTCAAGCCATCACCCGCCACAGCCTCCTGAAGTACTGGGATTCCAGGCATGAGCCACCACGGTAGACCCTGCATTTCTCTGTGCTCACTGCTACACGCAGCTCAGCCTGGACTACACAGCCAGGTGTCAGGTGCGTCTCTGCTGATCTGAGTCTGCCTGCAGCATGGACCTGGGTCTTCCCTGAAGCATCTCCAGGGCTGGAGAGACGACTGCCATGGTAAGGACCCCGTAACGCTGAACTGATGGACGAGCTGAAGGAGGGAGGGAGACCCCATGGGGAGGCTCTGAGAGGGAGGAGGAGCCCACGGTCACCCTCGCCTGAAAGGGGCTGACTCAGGAAGGCACCAGGTCTATTTGCGGCTGTGTCCCCGTCCTCAGTGAGATAAAGATAAATCAGGCAGACAGTGGCCCGGGGGCAGGGAGACCCCATTTCTCTCTGAAATGCCTGCAGAGAGCCTGGTGCCTGCCCCCACTTCAGCCCTGGGGAAATCAGAGCCAGGTTCCTGGGGTGGCAGTTCCTCTTCCTGTGGGCTGAGGATGAGACAACCCCATGACAAGAAGGACCCAGCCTCCGAGCGGCCACACCCTGTGTGTCTCTCTGTCCTGCCAGCACTGAGGGCTCATCCCTCTGCAGAGCGCGGGGTCACCGGAAGGAGACGCCATGACGCCCGCCCTCACAGCCCTGCTCTGCCTTGGTGAGATTTCAAGATGGGGAGGGGGAGATCCGGGGCAAATGCCTCACAGGGAACTCTCTTCCAGGGCTGAGTCTGGGCCCCAGGACCCGCGTGCAGGCAGGTGAGTCTGTCCCCAGCTGTCCCAGGTCCCTAGTCTTGGGATCCAGCCTCTGATTTCCATCTAGGGCCCTTCCCCAAACCCACCCTCTGGGCTGAGCCAGGCTCTGTGATCAGCTGGGGGAGCCCCGTGACCATCTGGTGTCAGGGGAGCCTGGAGGCCCAGGAGTACCAACTGGATAAAGAGGGAAGCCCAGAGCCCTTGGACAGAAATAACCCACTGGAACCCAAGAACAAGGCCAGATTCTCCATCCCATCCATGACACAGCACCATGCAGGGAGATACCGCTGCCACTATTACAGCTCTGCAGGCTGGTCAGAGCCCAGCGACCCCCTGGAGCTGGTGATGACAGGTGAGAGGACACTCTGGGGTCCCAGCCCCAGGCCCATTTAACACGGTGCCTCTTTCTCTCCTAGGATTCTACAACAAACCCACCCTCTCAGCCCTGCCCAGCCCTGTGGTGGCCTCAGGGGGGAATATGACCCTCCGATGTGGCTCACAGAAGGGATATCACCATTTTGTTCTGATGAAGGAAGGAGAACACCAGCTCCCCCGGACCCTGGACTCACAGCAGCTCCACAGTGGGGGGTTCCAGGCCCTGTTCCCTGTGGGCCCCGTGACCCCCAGCCACAGGTGGAGGTTCACATGCTATTACTATTATACAAACACCCCCCGGGTGTGGTCCCACCCCAGTGACCCCCTGGAGATTCTGCCCTCAGGTGAGGGAGCCACGGCCTTGTCTAACACACTTCCCTCTCAGTCCTGGCTCCTCTTTCCCTCCAGGCGTGTCTAGGAAGCCCTCCCTCCTGACCCTGCAGGGCCCTGTCCTGGCCCCTGGGCAGAGCCTGACCCTCCAGTGTGGCTCTGATGTCGGCTACGACAGATTTGTTCTGTATAAGGAGGGGGAACGTGACTTCCTCCAGCGCCCTGGCCAGCAGCCCCAGGCTGGGCTCTCCCAGGCCAACTTCACCCTGGGCCCTGTGAGCCCCTCCCACGGGGGCCAGTACAGGTGCTATGGTGCACACAACCTCTCCTCCGAGTGGTCGGCCCCCAGCGACCCCCTGAACATCCTGATGGCAGGTGAGGAGCCCAGCGGGTTCAGTCAGGGACCCGGCAGCCCCTCACCCATCCTTCTTCTCTCCAGGACAGATCTATGACACCGTCTCCCTGTCAGCACAGCCGGGCCCCACAGTGGCCTCAGGAGAGAACGTGACCCTGCTGTGTCAGTCACGGGGTTATTTTGACACTTTCCTTCTGACCAAAGAAGGGGCAGCCCATCCCCCACTGCGTCTGAGATCAATGTACGGAGCTCATAAGTACCAGGCTGAATTCCCCATGAGTCCTGTGACCTCAGCCCACGCGGGGACCTACAGGTGCTACGGCTCATACAGCTCCAACCCCCACCTGCTGTCTTTCCCCAGTGAGCCCCTGGAACTCATGGTCTCAGGTGAGGGCGCTGACCCCGTCCTCTCTGAGCTCCGCCCCTCACCCGCCTCCCGTGCTCCTTCCAGGACACTCTGGAGGCTCCAGCCTCCCACCCACAGGGCCGCCCTCCACACCTGGTGAGTCACTGAGGCCTCGTGGGGAGCGCGGCACCTCTGTGACCTCTTTGCCCACCATCCCCAGCCTCACACGCCAAGGATTACACAGTGGAGAATCTCATCCGCATGGGCATGGCAGGCTTGGTCCTGGTGTTCCTCGGGATTCTGTTATTTGAGGCTCAGCACAGCCAGAGAAACCCCCAAGATGCAGCCGGGAGGTGAACAGCGGAGAGGACAATGCACCCTTCAGCGTGGTGGAGCCTCAGGGACAGATCTGA